TCTCTTTAAGACCAGTTATCTGTCTATATTTCTAGTCTCAATCTACATAAGCTCCTCGCACACCAGGTATGTGTCTTGATTATCATCTGCTTGAGCGCAGTGCCAGCGCCCAGCACACACTCTTGAAGGCAAGAAAGCACAGAGCTGACCAAGTCATTCCTTAGAAGTCTCTAATAAAGTTGAAACCACTTACTCTGACAGTCACAGCAGGCATGCTCTGGTCGCAATCTCCTTTTCTGGCCTTAGGTCTGGCTTCCCCATCCCACCCTTGCCGCAATGCTGTTGCCTGGTGAATCTGTGTACTTGCACATCGCCAGACCTGTATTCCTGCAGCGCCCTGGCCCAGGACGCCTCTCCTCTCCCGGCCTGAGATTGCCACGCTTCCCTGGAAGCGCCCCCCAGGCAGCTCTGTTAGAGCATTTACAGTAATAACCGTTTACATTTATACAGGGCCTCCCACTTCAAAACCACTGCCATCCGTATCTGATGCGTGCCCCACCAGTGAACGTATGTGTCACACAGGCGCAGTCAGGGAGGCAGGGTGTGTCGAGCGGTTTATCCCGCAACCCCGGCGTCCCCGGCAGGGATGAAAGCGCAGGGCCCACGCGAACTCGGCCCGCAGCTCCCGGCCCTAGAGGACGCACTGTCCGCCGGCAGGGGCGTGCCCAAGACGCCATGCTCTGGGAGAGGTTGGGCACCTGGCAGGCCGCCCCGACTCCGGATCAGCTGTCTCCGCTGCGTACGTCTTCCTCTTCCAATGGGCTTGGATTGAGCCTTCTAGCGCATATTCCAAGTCCTCCAATGTCCCACAATGCCTTGCAGCCGGTTTCGCCCTCGGTCCTGGCAACTGTCGCGTAACCACCCATGAAAGCGTCCATGCCTCGCCGTGCGATAGTATCTCCGGAACAAATTTGTCCCTCTGCGCGATCCGGAACTCCGAGGTCGTTCCTACGCGCCGTCGTTCGCCTCTTCACATCGGATTGGGTCTCACGCAAGGATGAGGCGGGGTTTCGCCGTGGCGCGCATGCGTGCAGCAAAGAATGGAGGAGTCGGAACCCGAACGGAAGGTAGGAGAGAGGCGAGACCCCGCGCGTGTGGGGCAGGCCGTGCCTGACTGGCGTGTGCTTGCAGCGGGCTCGCACCGACGAGGTGCCTGCCGGAGGAAGCCGCTCCGAGGCGGAAGATGAGGACGACGAGGACTACGTGCCCTATGTGCCGTTACGGCAGCGCCGGCAGCTACTGGTGAGGGGCACGCGTCCGGGGAGGGATGGGGCCGTGACCGCGGGGTCGCAGGGGGCGGGCGTGGCCTCGGCCTCCGTGGGGAGGAGGGCAGTCTGAGGAGTGAGCTTCAGTACACCAGGGCGCGGCCCCCAGACAAACGAGGGACCGACGGCTTGATCTGAGGGGTAGGGCAGCTTTGCGCCTCGGGCACAGGATCCTCGCCCCAAAGCCAGGATCCTGACGCTGACCTTGTGGACTCCATGCCCATCCTATCTGTGGATCCCGGGTGGAACCTCAGCTCCAGAAGCTGCTGCAGCGAAGACGCAAGGGAGCTGCGGAGGAAGAGCAGCAGGACAGCGGTAGTGAACCCCGGGGAGATGAGGACGACATCCCGCTAGGCCCTCAGTCCAACGTCAGCCTCCTGGATCAGCACCAGCACCTTAAAGAGAAGGCTGAAGGTGGGCTGGGCAGCACTGCCTGGGCGAGAAAGATCTGTCTGACATCTTCCACTTCTTTTCTCAGCGCGCAAAGAGTCTGCCAAGGAGAAGCAGCTGAAGGAAGAAGAGAAGATCCTGGAGAGTGTTGCCGAGGGCCGAGGTATGGTTGTAGCCAGGATAGTGAGAAGGTGGGAGCCAGCCCTGAGCCATGTCTCTCTCTTCAGCATTGATGTCAGTGAAGGAGATGGCTAAGGGCATTACGTATGATGACCCCATCAAAACCAGGTATGTCTGTACAGTCTGCAGTTGCCCTTGCTGGGCTCTCTTGATCCCTGTTACCCATCCACAGCTGGACTCCACCCCGTTATGTTCTGAGCATGTCTGAAGAGCGACATGAGCGCGTGCGGAAGAAATACCACATCCTGGTGGAGGGAGACGGTATCCCACCACCCATCAAGAGCTTCAAGGAAATGAAGTTTCCTGCAGGTAGTCAGGGGCTGGAGAGAGATACCACACTTGTCATGAAGACGATGTCGGTTGGTTTTCATAGCCATCCTGAGAGGCCTGAAGAAGAAAGGCATTCACCACCCAACACCCATTCAGATCCAGGGCATCCCCACCATGTGAGTGTGGACTGTGGACCTGGGGTCCTTGAAAATTGGCCCTCGGGTCATCCTCTCCCAACAGTCTATCTGGCCGTGACATGATAGGCATCGCTTTCACGGGTTCAGGCAAGACACTGGTGTTCACGTTGCCCGTCATCATGTTCTGCCTGGAACAAGAGAAGAGGTTACCCTTCTCAAAGCGCGAGGGGCCCTATGGACTCATCATCTGCCCCTCGGTAAGATAGGCTGGCCTGGAGGGCAGGCCAGATCTGGTGCCAGCCTTTGTCCCTCTGCCTGCAGCGGGAGCTGGCCCGGCAGACCCATGGCATCCTGGAGTACTACTGCCGCCTGCTGCAGGAGGACAGCTCACCACTCCTGCGCTGCGCCCTCTGCATTGGGGGCATGTCCGTGAAAGAGCAGATGGAGACCATCCGACAGTGAGTGCTGGCGCTCCCTGCCCCCCACCTCTCCCCAACCTCAGGGTCTCTCCTTGGTCCCCAGCGGTGTACACATGATGGTGGCCACCCCGGGGCGCCTCATGGATTTGCTGCAGAAGAAGATGGTCAGCCTAGACATCTGTCGCTACCTGGCCCTGGACGAGGCTGACCGCATGATCGACATGGGCTTCGAGGGTGACATCCGTACCATCTTCTCCTACTTCAAGGTGCCGCCCCCGCCCGGCCAGGGCACCCTGCAGTGCCCTTGGTCGCAGCCCCCCTCTTCCTCAGGGCCAGCGACAGACCCTGCTCTTCAGTGCCACCATGCCGAAGAAGATTCAGAACTTTGCTAAGAGTGCCCTTGTAAAGCCTGTGACCATCAATGTGGGGCGCGCTGGGGCTGCCAGCCTGGATGTCATCCAGGTGGGCAGGTGCTCCTGATGGGCGGTCTCTCAAAGATCACCTGACCTGATCTTTGTGGTGGCAGGAGGTAGAATATGTGAAGGAGGAGGCCAAGATGGTGTACCTGCTCGAGTGCCTGCAGAAGACACCCCCGCCTGTGAGTGCAGCCAGGCCAGGCCGGGGCCAGAGAGCCCCTGACTGGAGTTGGTCTTTCCGGACAGGTACTCATCTTTGCAGAGAAGAAGGCAGACGTGGACGCCATCCACGAGTACCTGCTGCTCAAGGGGGTTGAGGCCGTAGCCATCCATGGGGGCAAAGGTCAGGGTGGTGCAAGCACTGGCTTGGACCCTGGCTCTGACAGTGTCTGCCTGACCCTCCCCAGACCAGGAGGAACGGACTAAGGCCATCGAGGCATTCCGGGAGGGCAAGAAGGATGTCCTAGTAGCCACAGACGTTGCCTCCAAGGGCCTGGACTTCCCTGCCATCCAGCACGTCATCAATTATGACATGCCAGAGGAGATTGAGAACTATGGTAAGAGCCTGGGGCCCAAGGGCATGGGTTAGATGGGCCAGAGACTCTGTCCTTCTCTCTGCAGTACACCGGATTGGCCGCACCGGGCGCTCGGGAAACACAGGCATCGCCACTACCTTCATCAACAAAGCGTGTGGTGAGTCTGTTACCAGCGCCACCTTAGCTGTTTGGGCCCTGATGCTTCCCCACTCCTCCCCCAGATGAGTCAGTGCTGATGGACCTCAAAGCGCTGCTGCTAGAAGCCAAGCAGAAGGTGCCGCCCGTGCTGCAGGTGCTGCATTGCGGGGATGAGTCCATGCTGGACATTGGAGGTGACTGCAGAGCGGGATCCCCGAGTCCCCAGGACTTGGCTGACCCCTGTCCCCATTCCCCCAGGAGAGCGCGGCTGTGCCTTCTGCGGGGGCCTGGGTCATCGGATCACTGACTGCCCCAAACTCGAGGCTATGCAGACCAAGCAGGTCAGCAACATCGGTCGCAAGGACTACCTGGCCCACAGCTCCATGGACTTCTGAGCCGACAGTCTTCCCTTCTCTCCAAGAGGCCTCAGTCCCCAAGACTGCCACCAGTCTACACATACAGCAGCCCCCTGGACAGAATCAGCATTTCAGCTCAGCTGGCCTGGGATGGGCCAGGCTGGTCCTGGCTGCCTGTTCCCTGTGCTCTTCAGAATTACTGTTTTTGTTTCCTTTTACCCCAGCTGCCATTAAAGCCCAAACCTCTAGCCCAGCCCTGGCCCTGCCTCTGTGTTTCACCTCATC